CTGGTCTCAAGCTCCTGACTTCGTGATCCACCCGCCTCAGCCTCCCAAAGTGCTGGGGTTACAGGCGTGAGCCACTGTGCCCGGCCAGCTCTGCCACTTTCTAGCTGTGTGATCTCTAAAATGAGAGTGCTAACAGTTGCCTACTTTTTAAAGTGTTGTATGAATTAAGTCGTAAGACACTTGGAATAATGCTTAGCACAAAATAGTATCAAACGCAGGGACATTTTATGTGTGTTCTGTTACCCAAAGGCATACATTACGAAATATATAGATGCTCGCTGGAGAAACTGGCACAATCTAGAAAGCGCTGTTTTCCCCGTTTGTTTTTCTTGGTGTGTATGGAGTGAGTGCCAAAAAGCCTCAAGTAACCTTTTTTTATCTCCAGGGTTTGGAGGGTTCTGGAAGTAAACATCATAGTTCGCCGTTGCCAGGCGCTGTTGAGTTGCTGCCTTGCTCTTATCTAGGGGTCTAGATGGCCTTCCCTGCAACCCCCGCCCCCCTGCGCTCCCGCGTCCCCCCGCGCCCCGCCCTCCCCTCGGTGTTCCCGTCCACGCCCCTGCTCCCGCGCCTTCGCTCCAGTTCTCGTGCCCCCGCCCCTCCCCCCGCGCCCTTTCCCAGTGGTTGCAATAACGGACTTAGAGGTCTGGACAATTCAAGTAAGGAACAAGGCTCGCTTATCCAAGTTCTCGCAGGATAAAAGTTTGTTATGAACGATTTCACATGGTTTCTCTTTATCAGAAAGTTGTTAGGGACTTTTAATCGCAGAATTGGCCTCGGGTGCCCACGCTCTAGTATTGAAATGGCGGTTTTGGGACAAATAAGCAACATCCGTGGGAGTGGAAAGCGACAGACCTGATCCCGGAAGCGTTACAGCTAGGCGCCAAGTTCACAGGCGCGAAGTTCAAATTTGTCTTGTGACCACTGTGATAGGTGGGTACAGGGGAGCGCGGGCGAGCACACGTGAATTACTGCTACCGCCCCCTAGGTCCGGGCACTATAAAGGGGCCTGCGCCTGGCGTTGTTCATCGCAGTTGCTCCGGATCTTTGCACACACTCCACGGGCAGTTGGAGGTGAGCTGCTGCCGGCCACGCCAGAGGCTGCAACACCAGGTAGGTGACCGGCTGGTCGGACTGAGATGGGTTTAAGAAAGTGTATCTTTGTCTTTCACTACAGACATGGATGGGTGCAAAAAAGAGCTGCCCCGCTTGCAAGAGCCGGAGGAGGACGAGGATTGGTGAGATTTAGAAAGTTCTGTTTTCTTTTAGTCCTTTTATAAAGTATCTCTTTTATTTTTGCAGTTACATCCTTAATGTTCAGTCAAGCAGTGATGACACCAGTGGGTCTTGTAAGTAGAGTCCACTCAAAGCAGGAACATTTATGTTTTCTAATGCCCTCTTTCTCTGATTTAGCTGTGGCCAGAAGAGCTCCGAAGAGACAGGCGAGGTGAGTAGGAGAATTAATGAAACTTTACTTTTCCTTTTATAAAGTATCTCTTTTATTTTTGCAGTTGCATCCTTAATGTCCAGTCAAGGAGTGGTGACACCAGTGGGTCTTGTAAGTAGAGTCCACTCAAAGCAGGAACATTTATGTTTTCTAATGCCCTCTTTCTCTGATTTAGCTGTGGCCAGAAGAGCTCCGAAGAGACAGGCGAGGTGAGTAGGAGAATTAATGAAACTTTACTTTTCTCTCTTGTTTTTCTCCTGTTTCATCACTCAGCTCCGTGGTAGTGATTGACTCTGATTCTGATGAGGAATGTCACACCCATGAAGAGAAGAAAGCTAAGTTATTGGAAATAAACAGCGACGGCAAGTATATATTACTTTGTTAGATAAGTAGCATTTACATATGATTGTGTCTCTTGAATTTCAGATGAGAGTCCGGAGTGTTGTCATGTGAAGCCTGCCATCCAGGAACCTCCAATAGTTATTAGTGATGATGACAATGACGATGACAACGGTAATGATTTGGAAGTTCCCGACGACAACAGTGATGATTCAGAAGCTCCCGACGACAACAGTGATGATTCGGAAGCTCCTGACGACAACAGTGATGATTCGGAAGCTCCCGACGACAACAGTGATGATTCGGAAGCTCCCGACGACAATAGTGATGATTCGGATGTTCCCGACGACAACAGTGATGATTCATCCGACGACAACAGTGATGATTCATCCGACGACAACAGTGATGATTCGGATGTTCCCGACGACAAGAGTGATGATTCGGATGTTCCCGACGACAGCAGTGATGATTCGGATGTTCCCGACGACAGCAGTGATGATTCGGAAGCTCCCGACGACAGCAGTGATGATTCGGAAGCTCCCGACGACAGCAGTGATGATTCGGAAGCTCCCGACGACAGCAGTGATGATTCGGAAGCTCCCGACGACAGCAGTGATGATTCGGAAGCTTCCGACGACAGCAGTGATGATTCGGAAGCTTCCGACGACAGCAGTGATGATTCGGAAGCTCCCGACGACAAGAGTGATGATTCGGATGTTCCCGAAGACAAGAGTGATGATTCGGATGTTCCCGATGACAATAGTGATGATTTGGAAGTTCCTGTGCCAGCAGAAGATTTGTGTAATGAAGGCCAAATTGCTTCAGATGAAGAAGAGCTGGTTGAGGCTGCTGCTGCTGTCTCCCAGCATGATTCATCTGATGATGCTGGTGAGCAGGATCTTGGTGAGAATCTCAGCAAACCACCAAGTGATCCTGAGGCTAACCCTGAAGTTTCAGAGAGAAAGCTGCCAACTGAGGAAGAGCCTGCACCTGTGGTGGAACAATCAGGGAAAAGGAAGTCAAAAACCAAAACTATTGTGGAGCCACCGAGGAAAAGGCAGACAAAGACCAAAAATATAGTGGAGCCACCAAGGAAAAGGCAGACAAAGACCAAAAATATAGTGGAGCCACTGAGGAAGAGGAAGGCGAAAACCAAAAATGTATCTGTGACACCTGGTAAGCCAGTCATGCCAAGTATGCCTGTCCCACAAGTAACCTATTATTTTTTCATCTGGTAAAGGACATAAGAAGCGTGGGCCTTCAAAGAAGAAACCCGGTGCAGCAAAAGTTGAAAAACGCAAGACTAGGTATGTACTGCTCGCATACAGTTGAACAGGAATACATAAACCTCAGTTGAATTTATCTTTGCAGGACTCCTAAATGCAAAGTCCCTGGATGTTTCTTGCAAGACCTTGAAAAGTCAAAGAAATACTCTGGAAAAAATTTAAAGCGAAATAAGGATGAATTGGTTCAGAGAATCTACGACCTGTTTAACAGATCCGTCTGTGATAAAAAGGTAGGATCAATGAATGAGCACTGATTGAGCACTCTGATTCCTTTCATTTGCGTTTCATTCTCAGCTGCCAGAGAAACTACGCATAGGCTGGAATAACAAGATGGTGAAAACTGCTGGCTTATGCAGCACTGGTGAGATGTGGTACCCAAAGTGGCGGCGCTTTGCCAAGATCCAGATTGGCTTGAAAGTCTGCGACTCTGCAGGTGATGGCAGGAGTGTGGTAGCTTCACCACTGGTGCTCACATTTCTTTTCATTCTTCTTTCAAGACCGAATCCGGGATACCTTGATCCATGAAATGTGCCATGCTGCCTCCTGGCTGATTGATGGTATCCATGATTCTCATGGTGACGCATGGAAGTATTATGCCAGGAAATCCAACAGGATACACCCGGAGCTGCCCAGGGTCACCCGTTGCCATAACTATAAGATTAACTACAAGGTCCATTATGAATGTACTGGATGCAAAACGAGGTAAGACTCTTCTCAGACTTTTCCCAGTTACGCTTTTGTTGTGTGTTGTTCCATTCCTTCCCAGGATTGGCTGCTACACCAAATCGTTGGACACCAGCCGCTTCATCTGTGCCAAATGCAAGGGGTCTCTGGTCATGGTGCCATTAACTCAGAAAGATGGGACCCGTATTGTGCCCCACGTGTGACCATTTGCTGTGTATGTGCAGAAGTATTATAGAAAAATTATGCAGGAGATGGCTAGGATTAGCCTTGGGGATGTGATGAAAACACTTGGCAGGAATTACAAGGCAATGAAGAATTCTTAAGGTTATCTTAGAGTATATTAATGTGAGCTATATCCTTTACTGGTAAGAAGTTTTAGAAAAGTTTGTTTTGTGAAGTTAGGAATATTAGAATTTAGGTACTGTTAAGTAAGTAATGTTAGAATTTAAGATTCATGTTATTAACGATGATTGACCTTAAATAGGGACTCTATTGCTAACCATTCTGTGCCCTTGACAGGGTATTTCTGAAGCCCTTGGGATCTACCTTGGGTCTTACTTGAGTTCCATATTTTTCACATGTAGAACAAAATGCAAAAGAAAAGTGAGTTTTCAAGAGTGGCAGGTTGAGAGAGGAGAATGCTGGAAAGAGGACAAGTTTGAGAGGCAACACTTAAACACTAGGGCTACTGTGGCATCTATGTAGACAGGAAAGACAAACGTGTTTCATAAAATTCGTTGTTGATGGTATTGATTGAAACTATCTGAGCCATGTAATCAAAAAATAAAAGTTTTCTGCATCTTGCTTGTTAGCAAAGTCTGTTCATTGAATCCCTG